ACCACAATGTGACATGCAGAATAATGCACGCTGCAATGTTACACATTCAGTTAAAAAGTGAAAGCAACTTCCATGTCTGCATTGGAGAGGCCAGTGTTCCTGGGAAGAGAGGCTTTCAAGTTGAGTTTGCAGAGCACTTCGCAGAAAGACTGAGGAAGAGTCCACCGTTTATATCAAAAACCTCCTGGAATGCTGGTGAAGACTGGGGGCGCTTTAGGTGCCTCCGTGGCAGCTCCAACGAGGAAGGAGCTGGGACCCCTGCTCCTCTCAGCTGCGCTCTGTTCTCCCGAGAGGCTTGCTGGAGGGCGAGCAGTTCAGCAAGAACTCAAAACAAGGGCACAGCTCTCACACGGATTCCAGTACTCACTGAAAACGGCTCAGCACAAAAAAAGCACAGAGTCTTGTTGAATGCCACTGGGAGACAAAGCGGGGAGGGAGGTGCAGGCAGTTAAGAGGTTCCAGAAAGGGAAGTGGTTGGCAACGGTTTGTCCTTTTAGTGCTTGACACCCAAGACCACAGCAGGCCTGTGGCCAGCGGGGACACAGTCCACAAGTGGGGGTTTTTAACAGCTTGTTCTTAAGAGAGCTTCCCAAACCACAGAGTAATGAGCACTCAGGTGTCTCAGGCCCACGGAGGATTTAATAGATGAAACCCTGGATCGTCTCGAAGCCGTGGTTGTTAAGAAGTTTAAATATATTGACCGGAAACGGGGAGAAACCAGAGGGTGGAAGAGCCGCTCGCACTGCGGTGCGATCCCTGAGGGCTCGGGGCAGGGGACTGGGGACCGAGCAGGAGCTGGCGGGGTGAGCTCTGCGAAGCGGGCGTGAGACCGAGCGCCCATGGGCCGGTCACGCCGGGTGCCCGCTCACCCCCCGACGCCAGCAGGAGCGCGCGCGCAGGCCCCGCGGGGCCGGGAGGGCGGCACGGGCGGGGCCCCCGTGCTCTCACCGCCCCGGGGTGTGGTTCCCGCGGACAGGCCGGGCGGGGCGGCGGGTTTAAGGCGCCGGCCGGCCCGACACGGCTCACTCGCGCCCTTGCCGCTGCCACCGCACCCCGCCATGGAGCGGCCGTCGCTGCGCGCCCTGCTCCTCGGCGCCGCTGGGCTGCTGCTCCTGCTCCTGCCCCTCTCCTCTTCCTCCTCTTCGGACACCTGCGGCCCCTGCGAGCCGGCCTCCTGCCCGCCCCTGCCCCCGCTGGGCTGCCTGCTGGGCGAGACCCGCGACGCGTGCGGCTGCTGCCCTATGTGCGCCCGCGGCGAGGGCGAGCCGTGCGGGGGTGGCGGCGCCGGCAGGGGGTACTGCGCGCCGGGCATGGAGTGCGTGAAGAGCCGCAAGAGGCGGAAGGGTAAAGCCGGGGCAGCAGCCGGCGGTCCGGGTGTAAGCGGCGTGTGCGTGTGCAAGAGCCGCTACCCGGTGTGCGGCAGCGACGGCACCACCTACCCGAGCGGCTGCCAGCTGCGCGCCGCCAGCCAGAGGGCCGAGAGCCGCGGGGAGAAGGCCATCACCCAGGTCAGCAAGGGCACCTGCGAGCAAGGTGGGCACGAGCGCTTCCCTCTCCAACCCTGCAGATGACTTTGGCTTTGTGCCCTCTCCTGCAGGTCCTTCCATAGTGACGCCCCCCAAGGACATCTGGAATGTCACTGGTGCCCAGGTGTACTTGAGCTGTGAGGTCATCGGAATCCCGACACCTGTCCTCATCTGGAACAAGGTCTGTGGCACAGACTTTAAGAGACATCCTAGAACTCAGTATTACTCTCCTTTTGTTTTTGCAGGTAAAAAGGGGTCACTATGGAGTTCAAAGGACAGAACTCCTGCCTGGTGACCGGGACAACCTGGCCATTCAGACCCGGGGTGGCCCAGAAAAGCATGAAGTAACTGGCTGGGTGCTGGTGAGTACCAGTACCAAGAGCTGGCAAGAGTTCAGAGGAATACTAGATCTTTTTTCTTTCACAGGTATCTCCTCTAAGTAAGGAAGATGCTGGAGAATATGAGTGCCATGCATCCAATTCCCAAGGACAGGCTTCAGCATCAGCAAAAATTACAGTGGTTGATGCCTTACATGAAATACCAGTGAAAAAAGGTACACAATAAATCTCACAGCCATTTAAAAATACTAATTTTTATCTTTTTTTTTTTTTAAACAGGTGAAGGTGCCGAGCTATAAACCTCCAGAATATTATTAGTCTGCATGGTTAAAAGTAGTCATGGATAACTACATTACCTGTTCTTGCCTAATAAGTTTCTTTTAATCCAATCCACTAACACTTTAGTTATATTCACTGGTTTTACACAGAGAAATACAAAATAAAGATCACACATCAAGACTATCTACAAAAATTTATTATATATTTACAGAAGAAAAGCATGCATATCATTAAACAAATAAAATACTTTTTATCACAACACAGTACATATTTGTCATTTTTAAAAAGCCACACAATAGAAACAAGACACCAAGATATTTAATTATCTTGTTGACTCCTGTAAAATAGCTAAACACTCATCATTCGCGGTGCAATACTCATAGACATAAGTTCCTGAAACAATAGTTTGCATGCGTAAGGCATTCGCACCAAAGAAATCTGAAAAGAAAAAACAAATGGTAATTAGCAGAATTGTATTGAAGTGACCCCACTTCTCTACCCCAGAAAAAGACAAAGATCTGGTACTGTAGATAATGAATAAATGAGTGGAGCTGAGAACACACATTCTGCTACCTCAGCTTATGGTGGTTCTTTCT